GTGGGAAGAACAGAGTGAGGGTACCCAACAGGTAGCAAACGACAGAGCTGGGGGAGGGGAACCCCTGTCCCTGCCCCTCCCCTAATCTCTGAGGGGATCAAGACAGAAGTAAACAAGCTTTGCCGTGCCCAGGACAATTGTTACTTTGTTATTCCAGGAGCGCTCTGCCTTCTCCCACCCCCAATATACCCCAGGGCTGGAGTTAGGTCCTACCCATCCCCGCGTAGCAGGCTGCCCACCCGCCCACCCCGCCTGGAAGCTTTCTGATTTCTCTGTTCGCCCCGCCAGGCGCTGTGGGGTCCGTCTCACCAGGTCTGCACGTGAGCCCCCTGCCCCCAATCCCTCCCAGTCCCGCCCGCCTCTCGCGGACCCGGAGCCCCGACGGGAGGGGGAAGGCAGTGGGTGTGTCATGCAGCTGGAAGGCTGCGGACGGGCGGCAGTGGAGGGGCAGCCCCCTGGCTTCGGGTATGGATCACTGGATGCTGCTGCTAACCAAATGTGAACCTCGGTTTTCATATTTGTGAAATAGGCTTTAAAACACCTAAATCCCAAAGCTGCCAGCCTAAGGAGCACACGTCTTTGAACGCTGGCTTCACGCTGTCATTTAAGTCATTTCGTCCTCTTGGAGCCTCGGTTTCCACGTGGGTAAAATGATCGTGAAAAAAAGCACCGAGGAGTACTTTGAGCTCGAACGGAGGCCATCCGTGTAAAGGGCCAGATTCTGTCAATGGATCGATCCCCCCGATATTGATGGAAACCCCTGAGTGCACGCCCGTGCTGGGCGCAGGGGAAACAGCGACGCACGGGACAAAACAAGCTTGCAGAACAGCAGGGGGCAGAGAGGCTGTAAACAAGCCAACGGGCTGCACTTGTAGCGGTTCTGTTGCCAATGCCATTCAGACCCCAGTCCGGGATTCCGCGCTCGGGGTGCGAGAGGCCGCTCCCGGGGAGGGGCGGGACCCGGGCGGGGCGGGAGGGGCGGGGCGCCCGGGCCTATTAGGTCCCGCGCCGGCAGCCGGGCCGCAGACACGAAGCCTCCCGGGTGGCTTACAGACGCTGCCAGCATCGCCGCCGCCAGGTGAGTGCCCCCGACCCTGCTGCCGCCCGCTGGGGTCCAGTCATATGCTGTCTTTTTGCCCCAGAGGAGAAATGTCTGAAGTAAGACCCCTCTCCAGAGACATCTTGATGGAGACCCTCCTGTATGAGCAGCTCCTGGAACCCCCGACCATGGAGGTTCTTGGCATGACTGACTCTGAAGAGGACCTGGACCCTATGGAGGACTTCGATTCTTTGGAATGCATGGAGGGCAGGTAGGTCCCCATGGCCTGCCCTACCCCCTGCCCCACACCCGACTCCTGTGTGTGCTCCCTGCAGTGACGCATTGGCCCTGCGGCTGGCCTGCATCGGGGACGAGATGGACGTGAGCCTCAGGGCCCCGCGCCTGGCCCAGCTCTCCGAGGTGGCCATGCACAGGTAGCCGGCCTATGCCCTATGCCTCTACACCTTGGCTTTGTCCCCCCATCCTCTTTGTCTATAGCCTGGGTCTGGCTTTCATCTACGACCAGACTGAGGACATCAGGGATGTTCTTAGAAGTTTCATGGACGGTTTCACCACACTTAAGGAGAACATAATGAGGTTCTGGAGATCCCCGAACCCCGGGTCCTGGGTAAGAGCCTTGAGATCCCTGACCCTGACTTGCCGAGCCTGACTCCTCTGCTTTGCTCCCACAGGTGTCCTGCGAACAGGTGCTGCTGGCGCTGCTGCTGCTGCTGGCGCTGCTGCTGCCGCTGCTCAGCGGGGGCCTGCACCTGCTGCTCAAGTGAGGCCCCGGCGGCTCAGGGCGGGGCTGGCCCCACCCCCATGACCACTGCCCTGGAGGTGGCGGCCTGCTGCTGTTATCTTTTTAACTGTTTTCTCATGATGCCTTTTTATATTTAAACCCCGAGATAGTGCTGGAACACTGCTGAGGTTTTATACTCAGGTTTTTTGTTTTTTTTTTATTCCAGTTTTCGTTTTTTCTAAAAGATGAATTCCTATGGCTCTGCAATTGTCACCGGTTAACTGTGGCCTGTGCCCAGGAAGAGCCATTCACTCCTGCCCCTGCCCACACGGCAGGTAGCAGGGGGAGTGCTGGTCACACCCCTGTGTGATATGTGATGCCCTCGGCAAAGAATCTACTGGAATAGATTCCGAGGAGCAGGAGTGCTCAATAAAATGTTGGTTTCCAGCAGTCTCTGGTCCTCTCTGGGGGGTTGGCAGCAC